TATCATGGTGGCCCAGACATCGTGGGTTTACTCCCTGGCCTCTAATAGTCACCTCGCAGAGCTGATGTGAGGATGTGAGGAGATAATAAGCGTCTGGGCATTGAAAGACCTACTTTGCGGGAGTATGCGCAAGGTGCAATACAAGCACACGATTAAAAAAAAAAGGCAAGTTGTTCCTGAAAATGCATAGAGGTATTTTCCCCAATAGGAGCAGCTTAAATGCAAACAAACAGAGGAAGAAATTTAAGTTATCTTTTCTGCTAATTTCCAAACAACAGAACGTGACATCCAGCACAGCATCACTCCCTAGATCTGCAACCGAGGGGAATGCTAGTGGATAGACATGCCAACAGCGAAAAAAGCCTGTGCTCACTCCAGTGCTGGCCGCTTCTGACTGTCCAGTGCTTCTCGGGGCGCGCTCCCTCTTTCTCTTCCCACGCCCGCCTAGTCCCAGCGACCGAGGGAGGTTGCACCCGGGCGACCCTCCCCCCGCCCCGGGCTCCCGCGTAATCCCGGCCCGGCTTGGAAAGGAAGCGGGCCTGGCAAGTAGAGGCACGGCCGGGCCACGGTGGGCAGGGCGCAAGGGCGGGGCTATAGCCTAACTGCGCCGCCAAGGCTGCTGCTGGGTTTGGAAAGGAAGCGGGAGAGGAGGGGTCGGGCTGAGCTGTGGGTGGGGAAAAGGGCGGGGCCATGGATGGGCCACGTGCCTTCTTAGGTGGAGTCCGGGGCTCGGTAGGGAGAGGCGGGGCCAAGCTGAGGTGGGTGGAGAAAGAGGGCGTGTCCATGGCCTAGCTACGCCGCTGAGGCTGCTGCGGGGTTTGGAAAGGAAGCGGGAATGGCAGGGAGAGGCGGGATCAGGCTGAGGTGGGCGGGGAGTCGGGGGCGGAGCCATGAGTGGACCTCGTGCCGGCTTAGGTGGAGCCCGGGGCGCGCGGGGAGAGGCGGGACCGAGCCGAGGTGGGTGTGGCGTGGGGCGGGGCAATGGCGGGGCGGGGTTCGCCGCTCCCTGGGGCCCAGCCCAGCCACTCGATCAGCCCGCCGGCTCCGGAGCGGCTCTGCCTTCCCGAGCGCGGGACGCGGCGCCCTGGGGGAGGAGGGCGAAGCGACGCGGCGATGGCTCCGCGGGCACTCCCGGGGTCCGCCGTCCTAGCCGCTGCTGTCTTCGTGGGAGGCGCCGTGAGTTCGCCGCTGGTGGCTCCGGGTGAGTGTCCGGTCGTAGCCGGGGCGCCGGGTATCTAATGCAGCATGCATGTTTCTTTCTGTAGACAATGGGAGCAGCCGCACATTGCACTCCAGAACAGAGACGACCCCGTCGCCCAGCAACGATACTGGGAATGGACACCCAGAATATATTGCATACGCGCTTGTCCCTGTGTTCTTTATCATGGGTCTCTTTGGCGTCCTCATTTGCCACCTGCTTAAGAAGAAAGGCTATCGTTGTACAACAGAAGCAGAGCAAGATATCGAAGAGGAAAAGGTTGAAAAGATAGGTAAATAACCAGGGCTCTTTTTATTGGGGGTGAACCTGTTCTCCCCTCCTCTTTTCTCTTTCAGAATTGAATGACAGTGTGAATGAAAACAGTGACACTGTTGGGCAAATCGTCCACTACATCATGAAAAATGAAGGTGTGAACATTTTAGTGTTCCAAAACAATTCATTTAATTCTTTAATTTTATTTTTATTCCTTAGCGAATGCTGATGTCTTAAAGGCGATGGTAGCAGATAACAGCCTGTATGATCCTGAAAGGTGAGTGCTCCTCCCCTCTTTCTTAGTGCGACAGTTGCTCTTTTTGTTTTCCTCCCCACATTAGCCCCGTGACCCCCAGCACACCAGGGAGCCCGCCAGTGAGTCCTGGGCCTTTGTCACCAGGGGGGACGCCAGGGAAGCACGTCTGTGGCCATCATCTGCATACGGTGGGCGGTGTTGTCGAGAGGGATGTGTGTCATCGGTGTAGGCACAAGCGGTGGCACTTTATAAAGCCCACTAACAAGTCCAGAGAGAGCAGACCACGGCGCCAAGGCGAGGTCACGGTCCTTTCTGTTGGCAGGTAAGATCCCTTCAGATGCTTTTGGTTTGTGTAACCCCATCACCTCTCCCCATTCCCCCCTCAGATTTAGAGTTACAAAAGTGGAGCACAAGTCAAACCAGAAGGAACGGAGAAGCCTGATGTCTGTTAGTGGGGCTGAAACCGTCAATGGGGAGGTGCCGGCAACACCTGTGAAGAGAGAACGCAGTGGCACAGAGTAGCAGGTGAGCCGTGGTTTTGGTGACATTGGGGGCAGTAAAGATCTACATTTTTTGTTTTCTCTTGCAGCAATGACTTGACTTGAAGAGCTCTAAGAGACTGAAAACTTATATGAAGTTGCCTTGGGAATATTTTTATATATTTTATACAGTTTCTATCATGGAGTCAGCAGGCACGTGGATAAAACCTAAAAGGGAATATTATTGCTGTGCCATATACAGAATTCAGTTTGCTTTGAAACAAGTTTTGGTTGAAAGAGTCTGTTGAAAATTTTATTATACTTCCAGGGAAGGAAAGAGCTGTTTTTATCTTCTTAACCACTCCCAGCCTCTACTCTTCCCAGCCCCTAATCCCAGGCCTTGGTGTACACACTGTAGTTTTTCCATTATGATGAGTATGTGCAGTGATACTATTCATGTACAGTCTGAGCTTATGCTCAGGGGTGTGTGTGTATATGTGTATGCATGTGTGCACGTGAGTGTGTGTTTCTTTTTCCAGTTCCTGCATCCTATTTTGACACTGGTTGTAAGAAGATCTTGATACATACAGGTTAGCTGTTACAAAAGATAAAAGATGAATCTTCAGTGGTAAAAGCTCAGTGGAAATAATCTAGTTAGCCCTGAGGAGTTGATTCCCCAAGGGACCATGGAGTCAGATGGGACCAGATGCTAGACTTTGGATTCCTTGACCACAAATTCAGCATTAACTCCTGCCACCACCATGTCACTCCTACAGCACTTACACATTTTGAGAAGGTTTTTTTTTTTTTTTTTTTGAGGCAGAGTCTCGCTGTGTCCCCTAGGCTGGAGTGCAGTGGCACAATCTCCACTCACCTCAATCTCCACCTCCCCAGGTTCAAGCGATTCTCCTGCCTCAGCCTCCCAAGTAGCTGGGATTACAGGCATGCACCACCACGCTCGACTAATTTTTGTATTTTTAGTAGAGACGGGGTATCACTATATTGGTCAGGCTGGTCTTGAACTCCTGACCTCAGGCGATCTACCCGCCTCGGCCTCCCAAAGTGCTGGGAATATAGGCGTGGGCCACTGCACCCGGTTTTTTGTTTTTTTTTGTTTTTTTTTTTTTTTTAACCTTTAGCTGAGCGATTCTTGGTTAATCCATTGAATAAAGGAGAAAATGGTTGAAAGTCACACACACACAAATTTGTTTGGACAACCCAAGGCCAAAACAAAAGAACCCTGCTTCTCTCTTTTTTTTTTTTTTTTTTTTTTTTTGAGGCGGAGTCTCGCTCTGTCGCCCAGGCTGGAGTGCAGTGGCACGATCTCAGCTCACTGCAAGCTCCACCTTCTGAGTTCACGCCATTCTCCTGCCTCAGCCTCCTGAGTAGCTGGGACTACAGGTGCCCACCACCACGCTTGGCTTATTTTTTTTGTATTTTTAGGAGAGACGGGGTTTCACCGCATTAGCGAAGATGGTCTCGATCTCCTGACCTCGTGATCCACCCGCCTCGGCCTCCCAAAGTTCTGGGATTACAGGCTTGAGCCACTGCGCCCGGCCTAGAACCCTGCTTCTCATATAAGATGGGCCTGCACCTACCTCTGGCATGTTTTTCTTTGTGTATTTCCTGTTTTTCATCCTGTAACTAATGCTCATTATTTAAAACACTCCAGTTACTTTTCCCTTTAGGCCTGGCAAACTTTTCTTTTTCTTTTTTTTTTTTATAACTGTACATTTTACAAAACACCTGAAAGGACCCAGAGGCATAAATAGTATTACATGATTTATGGTAGCTCTGGGGTGAGCTGTGGGGGAGGCCAGTTACAAGGTCTCCAAGACCCGCCTCCATGTCAGTGTTGGGGGGTGCCTTGAGCACTTCTTTTATTTCATATAGGAAAATGCACATCTTTCATTTGTCTCCCAAAAGATGATTTCCATAAAAATATACTTCAAAGTATTTACTGTACATAGACTTCAATGATTTTATTTCCAGCATCAAACTAAACATTTCTAACCTTTTAAATAAATGGGGAATTTAGTTTCATGAGAATTTTTACTGACAACTAATAAACACTGTATGTGTACATATTCATATACACTGTGGACTGGAGAAAGTCAGTATGGAAATAAATTTCACTGAGATCCAGAAAGTAGCAATATAGGACTTTTAGGGGTATGTATTAGTGTAAATAATATATGTGCAGTCTAGGCTAATCATTTTAATTAAAAACAAATAAGCATACTTTTTTGCTTTAAAAATATGCCCTCAAAATGGTGGGGGATAAAATGTAAGATATTCTTTAGCTTTAATTATTTTTCCATCTTATTCAAGTCAGAGCACTTTTTTTTAAATAGCAATACAACAGGCAAGAGAATACTCAAAAATATTTAAAACTGTATTGATACCAAGAGTATGTTTTAAATATTTTCTAATAAATACTTGAGCGGTTTTTGTCTGGCAGGCTTCCAAATTTGCCAAAATTAAGCGTTCAGTATTTTCAACACATACGCTTTTTACTGGTTTATACTGAACTATCTGATGAGAATTCCTGTGTTCCCAAAGCAACTGATGTTTACAGGTCTTGTGTTACTCCTCCTCCTTTCTAAGGATGAGGGAATCCACAACAGACTTTCTCTAGAAAACACTAATGATGGACAACTTTTTGGTGTCATCAATGAGTTGGCTACTACCTTGATGTAAAAATTTGTAAGGAAAATTTTCACCATTTCGAGTGTCAAGTGTATTTTTAACTGTCTGGTTTGTACTTTTATGACTTTTGTACTACCAAAGCGGAGTTAAAAATAAAAATGTTAAACGCAGTGTGTTGTCTTGTGGGTGATCCAATTATTGG